CGAACCCGAACCTTCTGTCCTCGGGAGCCCCCAGATAAGCGGCTGGGAACCCGCGGGGCCCGCAGGGGAGGCCCGGCTGTTCCGCCCGCTAAGTGCATTAGCACAGCTCACCTCCCCTATCGCGCCTGCCATCGGACGGGCAGTGCCGCGCCCTGCTCTGGGGCCCCCGGAGCGACCACAGCGGAGGCCGGAACGGACTGTCCTTTCTGGGGCGGGGTGGGGAGGGGGTGTCGCTGGAGGGCCCGGTGGCATAGCAACGGACGAGAGAGGCCTGGAGGAGGGGCGGGGAGGGGGAGTTGTGTGGCAGTTCTAAGGGAAGGGTGGGTGCTGGGACGGGTGTCCGGGAGGGAGGGGAGCCTGGCGGGGTCTGGGGCCTCGTCGCGGAGGGCGCTGCGAGGGGGAAACTGGGGAAAGGGCCTAATTCCCCAGTCTCCACCTCGAATCAGGAAAGAGAAGGGGCGGGCTGCTGGGCAAAAGAGGTGAATGGCTGCGGGGGGCTGGAGAAGAGAGATGGGAGGGGCCGGCCGGCGGGGGTGAGGGGGTCTAAAGATTGTGGGGGTGAGGAACTGAGGGTGGGGGGCGCCCAGAGGCGGGACTCGGGGCGGGGCAGGCGAGGCGGAGGGCGAGGGCTGCGGGAGCAAGTACGGAGCCGGGGGTGTGGGGGACGATTGCCGCTGCAGCCGCCGCCCCACTCACCTCCGGTGTGTCTGCAGCCCGGACACTAAGGGAGATGGATGAATGGGTGGGGAGGATGCGGCGCACATGGCCCCGGGCGGCTCGGCGGTCAGCTGCCGCCCCCACAGCGGACCGGTCGGGGCGGGGGTCGGGCGGTAGAAAAAAGGGCCGCGAGGCGAGCGGGGCACTGGGCGGACCGCGGCGGCAGCATGAGCGGCGCAGACCGTAGCCCCAATGCGGGCGCAGCCCCTGACTCGGCCCCGGGCCAGGCGGCGGTGGCTTCGGCCTACCAGCGCTTCGAGCCGCGCGCCTACCTCCGCAACAACTACGCGCCCCCTCGCGGGGACCTGTGCAACCCGAACGGCGTCGGGCCGTGGAAGCTGCGCTGCTTGGCGCAGACCTTCGCCACCGGTGAGCGGGGGAAACTGAGGCACGAGGGACAAGAGGTCGTCGGGGAGTGAAAGCAGGCGCAGGGAAATAAAAAGAAGGAAAGGGAGACAGACCAGGCGCCTAACAGATGGGGACCAAGAAACAAGAGATAGCTGAGAGGTGCAAACAGAAGAGAAAAAAGAGCAACATCCCTTAGGAGAGGGGCAGAGGAGAGAGAGGTGGAGAGAGGGGGCGGAGAGTGCTCAGAATTGAGAGCTAAGGTGGGGGATGCAGGACAGACTGAGGTGGAGATGCATAGGAGGAAATGGAGGCAGATGTGGGACAGGGGTGAGAAACTGCCAGGATTTCCTCGCTGAGCCTGGCTGGTAGGTATAGTTGTTTTCTTTCTTTTTCTTTAGCACCAGGACCCTCTTCCTCTGCCCTGCCCAGGTGAAGTGTCCGGACGCACCCTCATCGACATTGGTTCAGGCCCCACCGTGTACCAGCTGCTCAGTGCCTGCAGCCACTTTGAGGACATCACCATGACAGATTTCCTGGAGGTCAACCGCCAGGAGCTGGGGCGCTGGCTGCAGGAGGAGCCGGGGGCCTTCAACTGGAGCATGTACAGCCAACATGCCTGCCTCATTGAGGGCAAGGGGTAAGGACTGGGGGGTGAGGGTTGGGGAGGAGGCCTTGAGCCCTGCCTTGTGCCTCCTGCACAGGGAATGCTGGCAGGATAAGGAGCGCCAGCTGCGAGCCAGGGTGAAACGGGTCCTGCCCATCGACGTGCACCAGCCCCAGCCCCTGGGTGCTGGGAGCCCAGCTCCCCTGCCTGCTGACGCCCTGGTCTCTGCCTTCTGCTTGGAGGCTGTGAGCCCAGATCTTGCCAGCTTTCAGCGGGCCCTGGACCACATCACCACGCTGCTGAGGCCTGGGGGGCACCTCCTCCTCATCGGGGCCCTGGAGGAGTCGTGGTACCTGGCTGGGGAGGCCAGGCTGACGGTGGTGCCAGTGTCTGAGGAGGAGGTGAGGGAGGCCCTGGTGCGTAGTGGCTACAAGGTCCGGGACCTCCGCACCTATATCATGCCTGCCCACCTTCAGACAGGCGTAGATGATGTCAAGGGCGTCTTCTTCGCCTGGGCTCAGAAGGTTGGGCTGTGAGGGCTGTACCTGGTGCCCTGTGGCCCCCACCCACCTGGATTCCCTGTTCTTTGAAGTGGCACCTAATAAAGAAATAATACCCTGCCGCTGCGGTCAGTGCTGTGTGTGGCTCTCCTGG